CGTCCGAGACTCCCACGGGGGAACTCCAGTCTCCAAGGTAGACGTGAGGACCCCCGGGCGGCATCGGGGACCCCCAGGGCGGGACTCGAGCCCCCAAGGCAGACGCGGGGATGCCGAGGCGGCGTCCAGGACCCCCAGGGCGGGACTCGGGCCCCCAAGGCAGACGCGGGGACGCCGAGGCGGCGTCCAGGACCCCCATGGCTGGACTCGAGCCCCCAAAGCAGACATGGGGACCCCCTGGGTGGCGTCCGGGACCCTGAGAGCTGGACTCGAGCCCCCAGGGCAGACGTGGGGACTCCGGGGCAGCTTCCGGGGCCCCCACGGCGGCTCTCCAGGTTCCAGGGCAGACGTGGAGACCCCTGGGCGACGTCACGGACGCCCAGGGCGGGACTCGAGCCCCCAAGGCAGACGTAGGGACCCCTGGGCGCCGTTCTCGATCCCCGGGGCTGGAGTCAAGCCCCCGAGGCGGCGTTCCGGACTCTCGCAATCAGACTTGGACTCCACCCAGCGCGGAACGGGGTAGGACGGGAGCGAGGACGAGGTGAGTGAAGGCAGCGCTGCCGCCGCCGCCGCCGCCGCCGAGGCTCGGGGTCCTGGCGCCTACCGGGCCGGCGGCTGCACCGCGGGATGGGTCTGCCAGGAGCCGCCCACGCCGAACAAGAAGCGGCCCGGTCCCGCCTCCCCCGCCGGCAGCGCGTGCCAATCACCAGCACCTGATGCGGGGCGACCAATGAGGAGCACGCCCTGCCGGGGCGCGGCGCTAGGGAGCCCGCCCCGGCCGCACGCCAATCACCAGCACGTGACAAGGGATGACCAATGAGGATCACGCCCTATGCTGCGGAGAGGCGCTGGTGAGCACGCCCCAGCTGCACGCCAATCACTAGCACGTGACGCCGGATGACCAATGAGGAGCACGGCCTGTGCCGGGGAGAGGCGCTGGTGAGCCAGCCCCGGCCGCACGCCAATCACGAGCACGTGATGAGGAGCGGCCTGTGGGCAGCCCCCGCCCCAACGTTCAGCCTCCAGACGCGCCATGTGGGCCCTGCGGGCCGCCGTACGCCCGGGGCTGCGGCTCTCCCGCGTGGGCCGCGGCCGCTCGGCTCCGCGGGCAGCCGCGCCGTCCTGCCCCGCGCGCGCGCTAGCCGCTGTCGGCCGCAGGAGCCCCGGGAATCTGGAGGGGCCGTGGGGCGGAGGGCGGGGCCTGCGGGCGGACGGCGGCCGAAGCCGCACGGGAGACGACGAGGAGGAGCCGGAAGATGCGGACGAGAACGCCGAGGAGGAGCTGCTGCGGGGAGAGCCTCTGCTGCCGGCGGGGACCCAGCGCGTGTGTCTGGTTCACCCTGACGTCAAGTGGGGCCCGGGGAAGTCGCAGATGACTCGAGGTGACCGCGGCAGGGCTTTCGGGGGAGAAACAAGTCTCATAAAGGTTGATTTTTCCCTTGGAAGCTCCTGTAGTCGATGAGTGGTTTTTCTTTACGGGTGTTTTCCAAAATGGCTAATTCCTGGAACAGATGAAGCCCCGAACTGCTCAGAACAGCGCGCAGACCTCTTGCCTCTCTACTCCCCAAACCTGCCGGTGGTTCCTCAGTAATCCCCTGAGCACCCGCAGCTCCCGGGTTCCCTGCTGCGCCCGCCTGGAGCCCAAATTCCATGTAAGGCAGGGTCGCCCTCGTGTCCCGCTGTGCGTCTCTCACGGTGGCCCTTGTGTCCCCGCAGCCGAGTGGCAGGTGGCGGAGGCCACAGCGCTGGTGCACACGCTGGACGGCTGGTCCGTGGTGCAGACAATGGTCGTGTCCACCAAAACGCCGGACAGGAAGCTCATCTTTGGCAAAGGGAACTTTGAGCACCTGACAGGTGGGTCCGTCCAGACCTGCTCCTTCCCCAAACAGCCTCTGACGGGACCCCCTCTTTCTGTTAGAAAAGATCCGAGGGTCTCCAGACATCACGTGCGTCTTCCTGAACGTGGAGAGGATGGCTGCCCCGACCAAGGTACCACAGGATGTGGCTTGCTGTGTTTGTCCCGTGGCTTCTCAGTTGCTCTCTCCTTTTGCAGAAAGAACTGGAAGCCGCCTGGGGCGTGGAGGTGTTTGACCGCTTCACGGTCGTCCTGCACATCTTCCGCTGTAACGCCCGCACGAAGGAGGCCCGGCTTCAGGTGGCCCTGGCGGAGATGCCGCTGCACAGGTATCGTGGGGCCCCTGGGCCGCGCCGAGCGTCAGAGACCGAGCCACTCCCGTTCCCACACCAGGTCGAACTTGAAAAGGGACGTCGCCCACCTGTACCGAGGAGTCGGCTCGCGCTACATCATGGGGTCAGGTAACTCGGGCCGGGCGCGGCGTCCCAGAGGGCTCACCGCCTCACCATCTCGGGTGTCTTTTAGGAGAATCCTTCATGCAGCTGCAGCAGCGTCTCCTGAGAGAGAAGGAGGCCAAGATCAGGAAGGCCTTGGACAGGCTTCGCAAGAAGAGGCACCTGCTCCGCCGGCAGCGGACGAGGCGGGAGTTCCCCGTGATCTCCGTGGTGGGGTACACCAACTGCGGTGAGCACGCGCCCAGGGGAGGGGCCTTCCGCGGTCTCCGTGTCACCGGTGAGGACTCGCCCGGGGGAGGGCAGGGGGTCCCTGTCGTCTCAGTGGTGCCGTACGACAGCTGCGGTGAGCACGTGCCCAGGAGAGGGGGTTCCCATGGTCGCCGTGTGGGGTACACCAGCTGCTGTGAGAGCTCACCCAGGAGACGGGTTTCCTGTGGTCTCTGTGTGGGGTACAGCAGCCAAGGTGAGGATGTCATCTACCCCATCCTCCCATCCTCTGCAGCGCCCTGACCTCCACGCCCTCCTAGGAAAGACCACGCTGATCAAGGCACTGACGGGCGATGCCGCCATCCAGCCACGGGACCAGCTGTTTGCCACGCTGGACGTCACGGCCCACGCGGGCACGCTGCCCTCACGCATGACCGTCCTGTACGTGGACACCATCGGCTTCCTCTCCCAGCTGCCGCACGGCCTCATCGAGTCCTTCTCCGCCACCCTGGAAGACGTGGCCCACTCGGTGAGCGTGGGACGGCCGGGGATCGGGTGCTCCCGCAGCTCTGACCCCACGGCCCGGCCCACAGGATCTCATCTTGCACGTGAGGGACGTCAGCCACCCCGAGGCGGAGCTCCAGAAATGCAGCGTTCTGTCCACGCTGCGTGGCCTGCAGCTGCCCGCCCCGCTCCTGGACTCCATGGTGGAGGTTCACAACAAGGTGGACCTCGTGCCCGGGTGAGTCCGGCCCTGGGGTCCGCAAGCGTCTCGAGCGGGGCCTGTGACATCCCCACCCTTGCAGGTACAGCCCCACGGAACCGAACGTCGTGCCCGTGTCTGCCCTGCGGGGCCACGGGCTCCAGGAGCTGAAAGCTGAGCTCGATGCGGCGGTTTTGAAGGCGACGGGGAGACAGATCCTCACTCTCCGTGTGAGGCTCGCAGGGGCGCAGCTCAGGTGAGCGGCCTGCAGGGGCAGGAGACGGGATGCTTGTCTCCATACAACGCGCATCTGTGCCCAGCTGGCTGTATAAGGAGGCCACAGTTCAGGAGGTGGACGTGATCCCTGAGGACGGGGCGGCCGACGTGAGGGTCATCATCAGCAACTCAGCCTACGGCAAATTCCGGAAGCTCTTTCCAGGATGAACGGACGCCCACAGAGGCCTGCGGGGTGGGGGCATCGCTGCCTGGGGAGCTGAGGCGTTACCGCTGTGTTGGGGGCAGCTTGGTGTCAGGTGCAGCAGGGTCCTCCTTGTCTGGTTCTGCACCCGTCTCGCTCCCAGCCATTTGCTGGGATGACCGTGCAGGCCGGTGACACGGCCGCACCTGCCCCAAAGCGGGCCGCCCGAGCGTCCACTCCAAGCCTGAGCATCCACACAATTCCAGTGGGCCCTCGGTGCCTGCTGTGAACTGCTTTCCCTCGGAATGTTTCCGTAACAGGACATTAAACCTTTGATTTTACTTCCGTGAGCAGCATTTCCAGTTCCTCCTGC